GCCGGGACTGAAGGTGTTGCGAGCCCCGGCTCCACCCCTAGCCTGCGGTGCGCCGTGCTTTGGCCCCGCAGGCCCCGCCCCCGGCCCCGCCCCGGCGCGCGCCCGGCCCGCCTCCCTAGGCGTGGAGGAGGGGGGGCGGCTCAGCCCCGCGCCCGTGCGCGCGCTCGCGGCCGGGTTGCAGGGCTGGGCGCGCGCCCCGCGTCCCGGGCAGGAAGATGGTGGCGAGCGCGCGAGTGCAGAAGCTGGTGCGGCGCTACAAGCTGGCGATTGCCACGGCGCTGGCCATCCTGCTGCTGCAGGGCCTGGTAGTGTGGAGCTTCAGCGGCCTGGAGGAGGACGAGGCGGGCGAGGTGCTCCGACGGCCGGGCGGGCGGGCAGGCCGGGCGCGGGGGCGCGCGGGGTCCTGGCGGGGCTGCGGGCGGCCCCAGCCGGGGAAGTGGGGCACGGGCCGCGTGCGTGCGTGCGGGGCGCCGGCGGTCGCCCAGAGCGGAGCATCCGGCCCCCGGCACTCCCTTCCCCAGCAGGCCTAGGGAGCTGCGCGCGGGGGCAGTGCGTGACCTGGAGACCCGGGCCCTGGTGGATTGGGAGTCGGGCGGGGGGAGCAGGTCATGCTAGGGTGGTCTCCGGCCAAGGGAGCGATGAAGGTCAGGCGCGGCGAGCGGGGCTGGGAGGCGGGGCTGGGCCCGAACCTGCTCGGAGGTGGGGAGCCCCAGGCCAAACTTTCTGAAGTTGGGAGGGGGCGGGGATATGCGCGCCGTGGGCGGAGGAGTAGGGCCAAGGGACTCAGGGCGTCCTTCCCCAGCTGAGCCCGAGGGGCAGCGGCCGGTGAGGAAGGGGAGCTCGGGGGTGGAATTCAGGCCTGGGACAAAGTGTGTACCCGGGAACTGAAGGAACAGGGAGTGACGCCGAAGGAGAGAACTGGAGTATTCCCGAGGTGTGGCTTCCTCAGCCGGGGGTTTGAAGAACCTGGATGGGTCTCCGGAGGGCAGGGAGAGGAGGAACTGAGCTGGTGAGTTGGCCTCAGGACCTTAGGGAATTAGGGAGGGGCCCTCTGGCTTTAAGGGAATGGGGACTGTAACAGAGCCCCAGCCGCAGAGCAGGGGCAACCAACAGCCGTCTCAGCCCCCAAGTCCCTGCCTCGAGGGTCTTTCTCCCTCTTCCCCGATGTGGTTTCAGCGGGAGGCTCAGACACCTCAGCGGTGTGGTGAGGAAGGGTCCATTGGGTCTGGGTTCGTGCTGCGGAGATGGAGAGGACAGGCCACACCACAGCCCTAAGCTGTGGCCCAGAGGTCAGGACCTCCCTGCCCCCAGCGCCCCTGTTCTGCTGCCTCCAGGGCTCCGGGTCAGAGACTCTATCTGCTGCTGTCCTCCGGCAAGCCCCGATACCCGCGACCCCTTACCGCATCTCGCCAGTCTGGAAGGCCTGGTGTGGAGACAGAAGAGCTGCCCTTGCCTTTTTTTGGGAGAACCCAGAGGGTGGGATGGTGATGGGGGCTGGAACAGAGTCACATGAGACCATAACTCCAAAAGGAGGTGGGGGCGGGGGTGGGGCTGGCTCCGTGACATCCGTGGGGTGTAGACCTACAAGTAGGACAAGCAAGTAGGAGAGTGTTTCAGGCCCAGTGTAAGAAGACTGTTTGGGCAGATGGGACATTCCAAGATGGAATGGGCTGCCAAAGCAGTTAGGGAGCCCTCTGACCCTGGAATATGTGACCACTCTGGGCTACCGCCCCCATCCCCCACCACCTCCTCCTCCAGCTTCCTGGCTGAATGAATAGGGGAATCCTGGGCTGGAATGTTTGAAAAAGCTTGTGCGGTCCAGGCACCCATTGCTGCTTGGACCCCCTCAGCTGCTCCCTCACCTGACTCTGGGGTTGCCAGGCAGCATAACGGGGTGCATGGGAAGGTGAGTGCTGAAGCTGGACCACCCACTTCACCACTCTCTTCCAGCTCTGACCCTGAGAAGACCACCAGCAAATCACTTTGCCTCCTCCCTTATCCTTATCAGTATCCCTCCTCAAGATGGGGATAATAATGGCACCTCCCGTGTTAGGTGATTATAAAGATTAAGTGAAAATGATGCCTGTGAAGCACTTGCAGGAGTTCCTGGCACATGCTCAGCTGTCAGTAAATAAATAACTCTTATTATCCCAGCACTGTGCATTGGGAATACGATTCATTCATTCATTCATTCATTCCACAAATAGGTGTGAAGTCCTACTTTGTACTAGACACTGTGCTAATACTGGGGATACAAAAATAAAATAGATGAGGTCTCTGCCCTCATGGACAGGTAATCTACAGAGAGAAACAGACAGCGAAAAGGAATTTAATAGAATTACAAAGGGGTTGGCTTAGATCAGGGGGTCAGGAAAGGCTTCTCACAGGAAGAGGTGGGCAGGAGAGTTCAGGCAGAAGGCCTGAGGAGAATGGGCTTAGCTGGGCACCCTTGAGGAATGGACAGGAGGGTGTGGTGCTTTCCCTGAAAGAAGGTTCCATTCTGTGCGGCTGAAAGGACCAGAGCAAGGGGCAAGGGTTTTATTCTAAGTGCAGTGGGAGAGCACTGAAGGGGTTTAAGCAGCACAGGATTCAGTGTGCATTTAAGACGTGCACTCTGCCCATCTATGGAGAGGCTGAGAGTGGATCCCAGGGATGGTCACGAACCTCCAGAGAGCCACTTTATAGTTTCCAAAGCTTCCACAAACACCATCTCACCACTTGTTTTAAATGCAGCCCGAGAAGTCAAAGGAGGTGGGGTATGGGGGGAGCATTTCTGTGTTCACCCTTTCTGTGACTCAGAGAAGGATTCTAAGGTGGAGCTACAGAGCCAGGAAGTGGCAGAGGATTTTAATCGCCTCCTTGGAGGAGAGGAAGGAGCCTCTGAGGCCAGAATGTATCCCAGCCAGAAGTCAGAGGACCATTCCCTACCCTCAGTCATCAGAAGGGCTCCTGACCTCAGGGGCTGCTGGGGGCAGCCTGTGAGGGGCACAAGGCTGGGGCTGTGATGACGATGCTCCTTGGACATGCCTGGAAGGGATGGAGGTGGGGGCTGACTGCCCACCAGGGCCTCTGCTCCCTCACTGCTGCCTCCTCATCCCCCAGCCTCCTCTGGGATTGTCCTTCTCAGGGTCAGCCAGCTCCCACTGCAGTGCAGGGACCAACATGCCCATCTCCTCCCACATCCTGGCCCCCACCACAGCCAACCTGGCCCCGTGCCTCATGCCCTGCCCTCCTGACCAGCTTCCTAACTCACTGATACTGGCTTCCACTCGGAGAGCCTACAGCTCTCTGCCATCTACCCACCTAAGCTTGGGAATGTCTTTCTCTGCTTGTGCTCTGTAGCCAGCTCACATGTCACCAGGCTGATGCACACTCAGCTCAGTGGGGCTGCATTTACCTTTCCTAGGGATTCCCCAGCCTGTGGTGCCCTCCCCAGTGTGGGTAGAGAATAGGGTCTGCTGCCTCCTCTTGCAGGTATCTCTTCTCGGATGGGAATGGGCGCCCCCAGCTCCCACTGGCCACCTTTAAGAGATCAGAGGGCAACCGGGCACTGTGGCTCATGCCTGTAATCTCAGCACTTTGGGAGGCCAAGGTGGGAGAAGCGCTTGAGTCCAGGAGTTCGAGACCAGCTTGGATAACATAGCAAGACTATCTCTATTAAAATAAATAAAATAAAAAGATCAGAAGGCTGGCTGGGTGCTAGGCACAGAGGGCATGGATGTAGGCATGGGGCTCTGGCCTGAAGGTAGCTGTCAGCCTGACAGCATGAGGTTCCTGATGTGCCCATACTGGTAGTGGGTAGGGTGTGGGTAGGGTAGTGGGTAGGTTGGGGGAAGTCCTGGGGAGGTGAGGAGCACAGAGAACCCAACCCAGCCGAGTCCAAGATGTCCAGGATCTTGGGTCTCTCTTGACTTCACGTTTGACTAATTTCCTCCTCCCATCTGAGTAATCATAATGATAAAGATAGCAGCATTGGGCCAGGTATGGTGGCTCACGCCTGTAATCCCAGCACTTTGGGAGGCTGAGGCGGGCAGATCACTTGAGGTCAGGAATTTGAGACCAGCCTGGCCAATATGGTAAAGCCCAGTCTTTACTAAAAATACAAAAAGTTGCCAGGCATGGTGGCACATACCTGTAATCCCAGCTACTTGGGAGGCTGAGGCACGAGAATCGCTTGAACCTGGGAGGCAAAGGTTGCAGTGAGCTGAGATCACGCTACTGCACTCCAGCCTGGGCGACAGAGTGAGACTGCGTCTCAAAAAAAAAAAAAAAAAAAAAAAAAGTACCAGTACTTACTGAATGCTGTGCCTATGCCAAAAGCTTTGCATTCATTCATTCATTCATTCAAAAAATACTAAGGCCAGGCACAGTGGCTTAGGCCTGTAATCCCAGCACTTTGGGAGGCCAAGGTTTGTGGATCACTTGAGGTCAGGAGTTCGAGACCAGCCTGGCCAACATGGTGAAACTCTGTCTCTACTAAAAATACAAAAAATTAGCCAGGCATGGTGGTGCGAACCTGTAATCCCGGCTACGTGGGAGGCTGAGGCACAAGAATCGCTTGAACCCAAGAGGCAGAGGTTGGAGTGAGCCGAGATTGCACCACTGCACTCCAGCCTGGGCAATAGAGTGAGACTGCCTCAGAAAAACAAACACTTACTGAGTGTGTACTACAGCCAGACACTCTCCTAGGTGCTACGACTATGTCAGTGAACAAAACAGGAAAAAAGCCCTGCCCTTGGGGAACTTACAATCTTCTGAGGAGAAAGACAAATTAAAAAAACAGTATAAATAAATAGTAGGATGAGAGGAAATATTGTGCGATGGTGAAAAGCAGAGGAGGAGGGAGGGCTGGCACTGTAAATCCAGTGGTCTGGGTGGCCCTACTGAGAAGATGCCATCTGAACAAAGAATTGAAGGAGGCAAGGAGTGTGAGCAGTGGGGCTATCTGGGGGAGGGTTTGCCAGGCACAGGGGATAGTGGGTGCAAGGGTTGGAGCCAGGAGTGCCAGGGGGGATGAGGGGACGCAGAGAAAACCACTGTGGCTGCAGGAGAGTGAGCATGACAAATTCCCAGATGAGGTCAGAGAGGCCTGGGTGGAGAAGGGGGCATCCAGACAGCTCATGGAGCCTCTGTAGGCTCCTGTAAGGGCCTTGGTTTTTATCCTAAGAGGGGAAGCCACTGGAGGTTTGGAGCAGGGGAGTGGTGAAATGGGATTTTAAGAGTTGTAACAGAAACACCAGCTGCTGTGATGAGAACGGAATTTAGGGGAACAAGAGTAGGAGCTGGAAGACCAGGGAATCCAGGCAGGGATAGTGAGGGAGGTGTTGAGAAGGGATGGCATTCCACATGTATTCTGAAGGTGGCCCCGATGGGATTTACTGATGGAGTGGATGTGGGGTGTGAGGGAAAGAGAGTCAAAGATGACTCCTGGCTGGGCGCAGTGGCTCACATCTGTAATCCCAGCACTTTGGGAGGCCAGGGCAGGTGGATCACGAGGTCAGGAGTTCAAGACCAGCCTGGCCAACTTGGTGAAACCCCATCTCTATTAAAAATAAAAAATTAGCCAGGCATGGTGGCATGTGCCTGTAGTCCCAGCCTCTCGGGAGGCTGAGGCAGGAGAATCACTTGAACCCAGGAGGCAGAGGTTGCAGTGAGCCAAGATTGCGCCACTGCACCCCAGCCTGGGCAACAGAGCAAGACTCTATCTAAAAGAAAAAAAAATGATTCCTAAAAGTTTTTGGCCTGAGCATCCTGAAGGATGGAGATGTCATTAACTGAGATGGGGAAGATGAAGTAGGAGCAGGTTGGGGTCGAAGAGCAGGAGGTACTTTTGGGCTTGTGGCTTTGAGAGGTCTATCGAGCTCCCATGTGAGATGTCAAGGAGGCTGGTAGTTAAATGCCTGAACGTTCAAGGGAGCTATCCAGGCCAGAGAGGTCAATCTGAGATTTGGGATGGAGTTCAGAAACCCAGAGACTGAAAGTCACTTAGGAAGTGAAGGTGCTAGGACAGGAAGGGCCCCCAGATGTGCCCTGGGAAACAAGGAAGCACCAAGAAGACCATAAGGAGTGGCAGTGGAGAGAGGAGAAAAGCCAGGTGGGTATCCTGGAAAGCAAATGCGGAGGGTGGCCCCAGTGATGTGTCTGCATCTCTCTTACAGAAAGGAAGGCAGAGGAAGCCACGGCCACTGGACCCTGGCGAGGGTTCCAAGGACACAGACAGTTCAGCAGGGCGACGGGGCAGCACAGGCAGAAGGCATGGGCGCTGGCGGGGCCGTGCTGAGAGCCCAGGAGTGCCCGTGGCCAAGGTGGTACGGGCAGTAACCAGCCGGCAGAGAGCCAGCCGGCGGGTCCCACCTGCCCCACCCCCGGAAGCCCCAGGCCGCCAGAACCTGAGTGGGGCAGCAGCTGGGGAGGCGCTGGTAGGGGCAGCTGGCTTCCCACCACACGGAGATACAGGGAGCGTGGAGGGCGCCCCCCAGCCCACGGACAATGGCTTCACCCCCAAGTGCGAGATCGTGGGCAAGGACGCACTGTCTGCACTGGCCCGGGCCAGCACCAAGCAGTGCCAGCAGGAGATCGCCAATGTGGTGTGCCTGCACCAGGCTGGGAGCCTCATGCCCAAGGCTGTGCCCCGGCACTGTCAGCTGACTGGTGAGGGACAGGGGTGCTCCAGCCCTTCCCAGGGGCCTCGCCAACGCCTGTCCTCTGCTCTCAGGGAAGATGAGCCCCGGCATCCAGTGGGATGAGAGCCAAGCCCAGCAGCCCATGGATGGCCCCCCGGTGCGAATCGCCTACATGCTGGTGGTTCACGGCCGCGCCATCCGCCAGCTGAAGCGTCTCCTCAAGGCCGTTTATCACGAGCAGCACTTCTTTTACATCCATGTGGACAAGGTACTGTGGTGGGGAGAGGCCAAGGGGTCTGGTGGAGGCTAGCTGAGTGTCTCCTCCCCACCAGCGTTCCGACTACCTGCACCGGGAGGTGGTGGAGCTGGCCCAGGGCTATGATAACGTGCGGGTGACGCCCTGGCGCATGGTTACCATCTGGGGCGGGGCCAGCCTCCTGAGGATGTACCTGCGGAGCATGCGGGACCTGCTAGAGGTGCCTGGCTGGGCCTGGGACTTCTTCATCAACCTCAGTGCCACTGACTATCCAACCAGGTGTGGGGATGGGGCTCTGAGTCCTCTGCATGTGTGGCTGCCTGTCACCCCATTCCTTCACCAGGACCAATGAGGAGCTGGTGGCATTCCTATCCAAGAACCGGGACAAGAATTTCCTCAAGTCACATGGCCGGGACAACTCCAGGTGAGGGGGTGGGGAAGGAGGCCCTGGCCCCAATCCCCAGCCATGGCCTCTCTGCTGCCCACAGGTTCATCAAGAAACAGGGCCTGGACCGGCTCTTCCATGAGTGCGACTCACACATGTGGCGCCTGGGCGAGCGGCAGATCCCAGCAGGCATTGTGGTGGATGGCGGTTCTGACTGGTTCGTGCTGACACGCAGCTTTGTGGAGTATGTGGTGTACACAGATGACCCGCTTGTGGCCCAGCTGCGCCAGTTCTACACATACACACTGCTCCCAGCCGAGGTGGGTAGCCCAGCAGGCATGAAGGCCAGGGAGCTCACCTTCCACTCTCCCTTGCTGCTTGCAGTCCTTCTTCCACACGGTGCTGGAGAACAGCCTGGCCTGTGAGACCCTCGTGGACAACAACCTGCGGGTCACCAACTGGAACCGCAAGCTGGGCTGCAAGTGCCAGTACAAGCACATTGTGGACTGGTGTGGCTGCTCCCCCAACGACTTCAAGCCACAGGACTTCCTCCGGCTGCAGGTGCTTGCCCGAGGCCCCAAGGCCCCTGGCTAGCCCTTCACCCTCCTTGCCTCTCCCACTCCAGCAAGTCTCCAGACCCACCTTCTTCGCCCGGAAGTTCGAGTCGACTGTGAACCAGGAGGTGCTGGAAATCCTGGACTTCCACCTGTATGGCAGCTACCCCCCCGGCACGCCAGCCCTCAAGGCCTACTGGGAGAACACCTACGACGCGGCTGATGGCCCCAGTGGGCTCAGTGATGTCATGCTCACTGCTTACACAGCCTTCGCCCGCCTCAGCCTGCACCATGCCGCCACTGCTGCACCCCCAATGGGCACCCCACTCTGCAGGTGAGACCCCCTTCTGACATACAGCAGGCCCTGGCATCTCCCTTTCTCCCTGCTGGCACCTTAGGTTTGAGCCCAGGGGCTTGCCGTCCAGCGTGCACCTGTATTTCTATGACGACCATTTCCAGGGCTACCTGGTGACGCAGGCGGTGCAGCCCTCAGCCCAGGGGCCGGCAGAGACGCTTGAGATGTGGCTGATGCCCCAAGGGTCGCTGAAGCTGTTGGGGCGCAGTGACCAGGCCAGCCGGCTCCAGAGTCTGGAGGTGGGACAGGTCCCCCACTTGCTTTCTCCCAAACACTCCTGCCCAGCTGCCTCTCTCTCTACAGGTTGGCACTGATTGGGACCCCAAAGAGCGTCTTTTCCGGAACTTTGGGGGGTTACTGGGGCCGCTGGACGAGCCTGTGGCCGTGCAGCGCTGGGCCCGGGGCCCCAACCTCACAGCCACAGTGGTCTGGATCGACCCAACCTATGTGGTGGCCACATCTTATGACATCACAGTAGATACGGAGACTGAGGTCACGCAATACAAGCCCCCACTGAGCCGGCCCCTGCGGCCAGGGCCCTGGACTGTTCGACTCCTTCAGTTCTGGGAACCGCTGGGTGAGACCCGCTTCCTTGTGCTGCCCTTGACCTTCAACCGCAAACTACCTCTCAGGAAAGGTAAGCGTGCAGTTCTCAAATGAGGCCCAGAAGGGTGTGCTTACTGCCTGCTCTGCACCCACAGATGATGCCAGCTGGCTGCACGCAGGGCCACCCCACAACGAGTACATGGAGCAGAGTTTCCAGGGCCTGAGTAGCATCCTGAACCTGCCTCAGCCGGAGCTCGCGGAGGAGGCTGCCCAGCGGCACACACAGCTCACAGGCCCTGCGCTCGAGGCCTGGACAGACAGGGAACTGAGCAGCTTCTGGTCCGTGGCTGGACTGTGTGCCATAGGCCCCTCTCCCTGCCCCTCCCTGGAGCCCTGCAGACTGACCAGCTGGAGCTCTCTGTCCCCCGACCCCAAATCAGAGCTGGGGCCTGTCAAAGCAGACGGGCGACTCAGGTAGCAGGGCCCCAGCCAGTACCCGTGGAGGACCCGGGAAATTGCACCTTACAGACAGTGGAGGGGTGTCCCCTCCCACAGGCAAGAACCAGAGGCCCAGGCTGCACACCCATTTCAGCCATCAAGAACCCACACAGACGGCAGGGAAGGTGGACACAGTATGAACTACTGCTGATGTCTCTGTTGGGGATCAGAGGGCTGGCGGGAACGCGAGAAGGGCACCAGCAGCATTCCACACCCAGCTCTTCCTCACCTTCCTGTCTAGTTTGAATTTCTTTTTTTTCTTTTTTTTTTTTTTTTTTTAATTTAAAAAGGAAAATGGGTGGTTGGGAGAGAAACTAGAACAGAAGATGTGCAATAGGGCTCAGAGCAGCCCCAGGAAGTGGGCCATGTCTGTGGGGAGCAGGGGCTTGCTGAGCCCACCTGCTATTGTTCTGCACGAGGCTGGGCCTGCCTCACTCTCCAGGGCCTCATGCCCCATTCTGGGCCTGTGGTGCTCGTGGCTGAGGCTCCACAGGGCTGCAAGTGCCCTGCCAGGCTCTAAGGCCCGAAGAACAGGTGATATCGGGGGCGCTGCAGAGCTGGGCTCTAGCAGGACAGTTCTTTTGTAGCCAGGGGACCCTAGAAGTGGGGTGGGGCGGCTCCAGGGCTTTCCAGCATACCCTGCCCCTGGATGGGAAAGGCAGGGTCAGGGCCCACTGAGACCCATGCAGAGTTTCCAGGTGTGCACTGGAAGTGAGGTCACATGAGCAGCGTGGGAAGAAGACTCTGTCAAGACTCTCAGAAGAACCTGGAGTAATTGTGCCTGAAGCTCAGCGTGAAGTCTGAAATATGCAACAGAAGAAATATATCTCTATCTCTCTACTCTGGGCTCTGTGTTTTTCCTCCTGGGTGTCAGGAAGCCATCACCATTCATTGGGCCTTCTCCAG